ATCACTTGAACCTGGGAGGCGGAGGTTGCAGTGAGCCCAGATCGCACCACTGCACTCCAGCCTGGGGGACAGAGCGAGACTCTGTCTCAAACAACAACAACAACAACAACAACAACAACAACAACAACAACTACTACTACTACTACTACTACTACTACTACTACTACTACTACTACAACAATGTGAAGGGACTGAGGGGTGGGAGAAAGACAGATGTCTTTGAGGGAAGAGGGCAAGGGCCGTTGGAGAAACCACCTACCCTCTGGGCTTTGGCTTGGTTGTTACAAGTCCTTAGGTCAAGACCTTGACTTAGGATGGCAGGGGGAGGTGTTGATCCTCAGGGAGGAAAGGCTCTTGGTTGTGGATGTGCCTCAGCTGCAGGTGCTGAGTGTTGAAATGCCTTGCCTGAAAGTCTGCTATCTGGGAAGGGGACTTGGATATCTGCAGAACTTCGCAAAGGAGCTCTGGCATGACCTGGGGAAGTGGGTAGGGACAAGGGGTCTAGGGCCAATGAGGGAGGGTCTTGACTGAAGCCTCCGGAACCCGGGCCAGGAGAGTAGGCGCCGGTCACCAGGGCAACCGGAACGCCTAGTAGTCTCCGTGGCAACGGCGGTCTGGTCACCTCCCCGGTGGGTAAGGTCTCCTGAGGGGCTTGCATTGGGCCTCGAGGGGGCGAGCCCAGAGGGTTTACTTCTGAAAAGTGGGGTGTGTGTTGCGGGATCTCTGTGAGCGAGTGTTTGGGTAGGATCTGCGGAGATCTGTGCGTACGTCCGGGGGAGTCTGGGATTGTGAGGATAGGGTTCCTTTGAGACATCTGTGGGGCGGTCGTTGGGGGCTGTGAGGATCTGAGGGGACCTCGGGCTCTGTGCTTGGGGTGAGAAAGGCAGGGTCTCGGGTAGCTGAGGCGGGGGCGGAGTCTGTGTGTCCTCGAAGCCCAGCAGGACTAAGTTGGGGACCAATAGAGTAGGGCGGGGGCGGGCTTTACTGACAGGGACCAATCGAGCCGGCCGGGGGGCGGGGCGTCACGCCGACGTCAAGTCGAGGCCGCCGCCGCGGGGCCTGGTTATCGCCGGTTCAGCGCAGCCCGGAGTCGCCCAGGCCTGAACTCCTACCCAGGTCCCCGGCCCCCGCCCCGGGCCCGCGAGGACACCGGAGGCCACCCCCCGGGGGTGGGGAGCGGAGCCGCGGGCCAGCTCTGCGAGCGCCCCGCGCTGGCCTGTCCGGCCCCGCCCCCGCCCCGGGCCATGGCCCAGCCCTTGTCCCGGCCCCTCGTCCTATCCCAATCCCCGCCTTGGCCCCCAGCCCCGCCCTCGCCCCGCTTCCCACATCGGCCCCAGCCCCTGCCTGGGTCCCCATCCAGGACCCCCTTCCAGTCTCTGCCCCTGGCCTGGCCCCCATCCCGGCCTCGGCCCTCGTTCCACCCCCTGTCACAAATCCCAGCCCAGGCCCTGTCCCAGCCCCATTCCCAGTGTTTGCTTAAGGCCCTGGCTCAACCCCGTCCCTTGCTGCAGTCCCCATCACAGCCCTTCCTTCCATCCCACTCCCTGCCCTTGTTCAAGCCCCAGTGTCCAGCCCAGCCCAACCCATTATCTCAGCCTTTGCCCTCATCTCTGTGTTTACCCAAGTCTCTCCCTCTAGTCCCCCCTATCTCTCATACTCTGCCCCTCTCCCAGCCTAGACTCAAGTCTGGGTTTCAGCTGCCGCCAGCCCTATTGCTGCTGTTGCTGTTCTCTGTCCTTGGCCCAGGGGCTGGTGAGTGCAGAAGCAGGGAAGATTGAGGCAGGCCCTGCTCCTTTCTCTCTCTCCTGCTTCCCAGGAGGCCTTTTCCTGACTGATTACTCCACCTGCTCACCCCGCAAGCTGAGTCCTTTCCGCTCCTTTGCCAGCACCGAGCTCTTCCACTTCCATGTTCCTGAGGACACATTCCTGGCTGTTTGGAACCTCATCATCTTCAAGGAGCAAGGGGGAACTTTTGGGGACCACTGCCCAGACCAAAGTGTGACTGTGTGAGTGTCTGAGTTAATTTCCCAACCCCACTGCTTTCCTCCTCTCCTAATTCTGGTCCCCCAGGTATTTCCGGTCCGGGGCACCCCCTGTCATCAATCCCCTGCATACACACTTCCCAGGGGACACAGCTGTGCCTGGGGTTTTCTCACTGACCCTCAGCTGGACACTGCCCAACCGCACCTCAGGCATCTTTAACGTCAGCAGCCCCTTACCTGGGGACTGGTTCTTGGCTGCCCACCTTCCCCAGGCCCACGGCCACATCTCTGTCAAGGTGGGTTGATGTTGCCCAGGCTCGGGGGTCCATCCCTCTCCTGCCACCCCTGCTTTTGTCCCAGGGTCTCCAGGATGAGTGTCAGTACCTCCTTCAGCCGCAGCTGATTGTCCGGCGTTTGCTGGACGTCGCTGTGCTGGTTCCTGGCCGGCCCTCAGAGCAAACCCTCTCCCCACACAATCGCTCAGCCCTGTACAAGTAAGTCAAAGACTCCCCACACCTGGTCCTTTGCCTTCTTACCCCCAACCTCTCCTCTGCCCAGGGTCTTTGTGCCCAGCTTCACTTACAGGGTTTCAGCACAGCTGGTGTGTGTGGGGGGCCGTGGGGTATCTGCCTGCCCCCTGTCACTGCGTCTGCGTCCCAAAGCCCCACCCCTGCACAACTCAAGCTCTGTGGCCTGTGGAGGTGCCTCAGGATGCCAGCTGGAGCTGGCACTGCCCCCCTGGGGGCACTGGGTCTACGTGCGTGTGGAAACATCATCCCGGGGCCCTGGTAGGACCATCCGCTTCCAGCTGTGTGTGCGGTTGCAAGGTCAGAACCCCTGCATTTGCCCCAGTCTGTGTAGGCCCAAGCTCTGGTTTCCTCTGCCCCACAGAGTGCCCACAGCCCGGCCTGCTCCGAGCCCTGGTCCCTGGAGCTGCCATGAACATGCCCCAGTCCCTGGGCAACCAGCCACTGCCCCCAGAACCGCCATCCCTTGGAACCCCTGCGGAGGGGCCTGGGACCACGTCCCCACCCGAGCACTGCTGGCCAGTGCGCCCGACTCTGCGCAACGAGCTGGACACCTTCTCTGTCCACTTCTACATCTTCTTTGGCCCAAGTGTGGCCCTTCCCCCTGAGCGCCCAGCCGTGTTCGCCATGAGGCTGTTGCCAGTGCTGGACAGTGGAGGCGTCCTCAGCCTGGAGCTCCAGCTCAATGCGGTACTCTTTATGGAGAGTGGGGAGGTTGCTCTATTTCTGCTGTGGAGGATCTGTTGTTTTTCAGTTTTTCTGTTCTGAGAATGGAGGTGAGAGAGCAGCTTTGGCGTGGAGAGCGCCGGGAGGAATGGGCTGTCCTTGGAAGGTGTGGGTTAACAGGGGTGGGAGTCTGAGGGTGGCGGCCTCACTTCCATACCTGCCCTCCCCAGAGCTCCGTGCGCCAGGAAAACGTGACGGTGTTTGGATGCTTGACTCACGAGGTGCCCTTGAGCCTGGGGGATGCAGCAGTGACCTGTTCCAAAGGTGAGGTGAGGAATGGGGGAGGAGAGGAAGCTCCCTCTCACTGACTCCTTCCTTCTCCCTTCAGAGTCCCTGGCCGGCTTCCTCCTCTCTGTCAGTGCCACCACCAGGGTTGCCAGGCTGCGAATCCCATTCCCGCAGACGGGGACCTGGTTCCTGGCCCTCCGCTCCCTGTGCGGGGTGGGGCCTCGGTGAGCGGTGCGGGGCGGGGCCAGGGCTGGGAGGGGCCCCAGGTGACTGCGAGTTTGTGCGCAGGTTCGTGCGGTGCCGCAACGCGACGGCCGAGGTGCGGATGCGCACCTTCCTGTCCCCATGCGTGGACGACTGCGGGCCCTACGGCCAGTGCAAGCTGCTGCGCACACACAATTATCTGTACGCAGCCTGCGAGTGCAAGGCCGGTGAGCAGGCTGGCGAGGGAGCGGGCTGCGGTTCTCTTCCATTCTGTGCCTTCCCCACCCGCAGGGTGGAGAGGCTGGGGCTGCACCGACAGTGCAGATGCGCTCACCTATGGATTCCAGCTGCTGTCCACACTCCTGCTCTGCCTGAGCAACCTCATGTTTCTGCCACCTGTGGTCCTGGCCATTCGGAGTCGATATGTGCTGGAAGCTGCAGTCTACACCTTCACCATGTTCTTCTCCACGGTATGCGGTGGTGTCTGCATCTTATCACTGGGGTTCTCTCAATGCCTGTCATTTCTTCCTTCAGTTCTATCATGCCTGTGACCAGCCAGGCATCGTGGTTTTCTGCATCATGGACTACGATGTGCTGCAGTTCTGTGATTTCCTGGGCTCCTTAATGTCCGTGTGGGTCACTGTCATTGCCATGGCTCGTTTACAGCCCGTGGTCAAGCAGGTCAGTCCAGAGTGGGCCCTGGGGAACAACCACCCTAGCCCAGCCCTTGAGTCTCTTTCTCTAGGTGCTGTATTTGCTGGGAGCTATGCTGCTGTCCATGGCTCTGCAGCTTGACCGACATGGACTCTGGAACCTGCTTGGACCCAGTCTCTTCGCCCTGGGGATCTTGGCCACAGCCTGGGTAAGGGTGGGGAGGGATGTGGGGGGAGGGTCATTCCTGAGCCCCACTTCTCTGTCTCCCCCAGACAGTACGCAGCGTCCGCCGCCGGCACTGCTACCCACCCACGTGGCGCCGCTGGCTTTTCTACTTGTGCCCTGGCAGCCTTATTGCAGGCAGTGCCGTCCTGCTTTATGCTTTTGTGGAGACCCGGGACAACTACTTCTACATTCACAGCATTTGGCATATGCTCATTGCGGGCAGTGTGGGCTTCCTGCTGCCCCCTCGTGCCAAGACTGACCACGGGGTCCCATCTGGAGCCCGGGCCCGGGGCTGTGGTTACCAGCTATGCATCAACGAGCAGGAGGAGCTGGGCCTCGTGGGCCCAGGAGGGGCCACTGTCAGCAGCATCTGTGCCAGCTGAGAGGGGCTTTGGGCCTGGCCCTGAGGGGATATGAATGCTTCCTAGAGTTCTTTCTGGGGGTGTGGAGCCCTCTTAGAAGGAGACAGGCTGTATTTCTTGAGGACATGGAGTCTTTCTCAAGGACACAAAACTCTTCCAGGGACCTGGAGCCCTTCCCAGGACATGGAGAACTTCCTGAGGGCCTGGAGTCCCCCTGCATCATGGAGTCCTTCTTAAGGACTGGAGCCTATGCAGGCACAGAGTCCCTCAGGACCAAGGAGTCCCTCCTGCAGGTGTGGAGCCTTTCCTGGGATGCAGAGCCTTCCCAAGACATGGATTCCTTCCCAGGGAGACAAAGCCCTGTCAGGAGCACAGCATCTTTCCAGAGGAGGTGGAGTCTATCTTGGGGAAACCAAATTTCCAGATTTTCCCAGAGGCTCAGCAACTCTGGCCTCAGGCTTCCTTCCCAGAGGCAGCGTCTGGGCTGTGCTGTGCTGTGGAGGAGGGATTGCAGGATGGATGGAGCTGGGACTGGGGCTGTCTGGGTGGCTGGTATCCTCGTTTGATACAGGTGGAGTCTGTGTGTCTCCAGTGATTGATTGGTTCAGAATGGTTCTGTGATGCCTTTTTTCCCCCTGGGGTCAGGGGTGTGGGGAAGTGGGGAAAGAGGGCCCCTCAGGGAATCAGCAGGGCTGATGGGAGCTACTGCCGGAGGCTTTTGTCACACCCTGTACACAGTCTGATCCCGCTCATCTGGGCCCTGCATTCATTTCTAAACAGTTTCTAATGCCTATTCCCCAATTCCTATTGAGCCCGATTTGCAGTATCTGAGGGGTGTGTGTGTGTGTGTGTGTGTTTATGTATGTATACGTATGCTGAGATGATTTAAATCAGTGAGACAGACTTTCCTTATGATGCCCACACCCAACACAGAAGGAAGCCGAGGTCCCAGGAAATTGGAATAGCAGGTACACGTCTCAGGTGTGCAAGAAATATCACAAGAATGTAACTTCTGTTTTGAGCCCCCATTTTTCCTGAGTGCCAGAAAAGATCATTTGTCCATTTGGGATTCCTTCTCTTTCCATGAGGGTCATAGCTGAGTTCTGAGGGTCTTACATAATGCCAAGAAGTTGGGAGAGCATTCTCACTGATCACCAGTGTCCATACTTCATCCATCCCCGGGATTTCCATCATTCCATCTGGTCCCCAGTCAGAGGTCCAGACAGTTCATCTGGGATGCAGAGAGATTTCTTGTTCCCATTTGCATTACTCTCTCAGTCCTAAGGTTCTCTCTGCCACTTCTGGGCCATATGTGGAGACCCGTAAAGTTGTCTAAGGCCTTGGCTATGCAGACACACCTTGAAGCTGTTTCTGCTCTGGGTTTTGACAGACAAGGCATGAGTTGCTGCATCTGTTAAAACTGCAAATCTATCTTGGCCTGGGGTGTGGAGCTCAGGGACTCTTCCTTTTGGGACCCTCTGTGTCAGTATTCTCACTACATCCTCTCCTCCTCTCTCTTCTTTCCCCCTTTCGTTAATATTGGAGGTGAGGAAGCCTTACTTAATGTTTTCTCCTGAATCTTTTTTTTTTTGAGACGGAGTTTTGCTCTTGTTGCCCAGGCTGGAATGCAATGGTGCGATCTCAGCTCACTGCAACCTCTGCCTCCCGGGTTCAAGTGATTCTCCTGTCTCAGCCTCCCGAGTAGCTGGGATTAGAGGTGTGCACCACCAAGCCCAGCTAATTTTTGTATTTTTAGTAGAGATGGGGTTTCTCCATGTTGGTCAGGCTGCTCTCAAACTCCCGGCCTCAGGTGATCCACCCGCCTCGGCCTCCCAAAGTGCTGGGATTACAGTTGTGAGCCACCGCGCCTGGCCTCTCCTGAATCTTTTATCTATGCCTTAAGCCTTTTCTGTTCCCTTCAGGACCTAGGCTTTTGAAACCCAAAAGCCAGGAAAACATGCCTTTGTTATCTGCTTTCTGCAATCACGTCTCTTCCATGGGGCACTGAGCAGAGAATGGTGTGGCCAAGTGAGTAGTGAGAAGCAGTGAGGAGGTGTGAGCTAGGTGTCTGTTCCCATTTTAGAAAATACTGTTCCTACATCAGAAATACCACATTAAGACGTATAGAGCCAGGTCACTGGGATGCTTGAACCCAAATAGCTGGGATTCTGGACAGAGTCAGCAGAGTACAGAAGGCTCTGAAGTGGGAGACGGAGCTGGGGTGCATCCCTCCCAGTGAGGAGGGGTCATGAGGGGCGTCTGGGAAGAGGGACATTTGAACTAGGATTAGCTGAGTTGCCATGATGCTAAGATAATGGGAGAGTGTTCTTTGTGGTCACCAGTGTCCACATGGCATCCCTTCCCTGAGATTTTCATCACTCCCTGTGGTCTTCAGTCAGTAAAGCTCTTAGAACACTTGTATAGTGCCTAGTCTGGTATGTGATGTGGTCCAATATATGTTAGCTTAAGGTCACCACGTGTTTGGACATGGAGAGGGAACAGCAAGGGGGAATGCAGAGGCAGGAAAGACTGATATTTACTCCGGGCACTGAATAGTTCAGTGTGCCTGGGCCAGTGCATGTGCGCATGCTTTTGTGTGTGGAGTGGGGTGGTGGAGGTAAGCAGCCAATGATATGATTAGATAGATAAGTGGAGGTTGGGTCTTTATTCTATGGGAAATGAGGAGCCATTGGAGAGATTAAGCAGGAGAGGAACATCAGATTGGGGTTTTGATGGCTGGGGCAGAGGATGGACTTTGGGAGACCTTGGAGGACAAAGTGCAGTGACCACAGCTATTGGAACATTTGAAAGAGAAATGGTGAAGCCTTCTTAAAGCAATATCGGTGGAAAGGAGGGGACCAATTTAAGAGCTGTTAGGAGTGAACTCTTTAGGACTTGGTGACTGATTGGGTGTGTGGGGTGGTGAGGTATGAGAGAGCCTAGGATGATGGTGATATTCTGATTTGGGGATGGTGGTGCCATTCCCTGAGATGGTGACACCACTTTGGGTGGGGGGAAGATGAGCTCCACTTTGGACAGTTTGAGGTGCATGTGGGATTCCCGGAGGGAAGGGGGCCAGCAATATGACAGTGCTGGACGTAGCCGCTGAACCAGGCCTGTCTCCAGGCTCCCAAAATGGGAATCCTTGGTTGTCTCCTGACTTGTCTCAGTGGGGGAGATCCCAAGATTCAAACAGCCCTTCCTTGCCTTGAATACAGGGCTGTGGCTGGCAGATATTGCTGTACCCTTGCATGTATCTGTACATACGACTGGACTGAGACCCCTGAGCACTTGCAGCTGCCTGGGGCATGTTCAGCAGCACAGGGCTCAATCCCCACAGGGTGATGTTCTGAAAGCTTCTGAGTGACAATTCAGTCCCGCAAACCTTCCATAGGGAACATGCTGTGGGAGCTACAGAGATGAGCCAGACCCGACTGAATCCTGCCCTGAAGGAGCTCACACGGTGGTGAAGTGTCATGAATGCAAGTTAGATGGGACAAGTGTGAAGTGGAAGATCCTGACAAAGTGCTGTAGGATGTAAAGAGAGCGATCTCAAAGTGCAATGGGAAAGGATGCATGAGAGAGATGGTGTCTAACCTAGCTTTGAAAACTAGTCCCAGCTATTATCAGAGAACAGCACAATACATACAAGGGTGCGAAGACATGGGGGTGCGGCAGTACAGATAATGTAGCGAGGGGACAGCCATGTGAAGGGCATAGTGGAAAATCAGGCTGAAGAAGCAGGTGGGGGCAGATTCTGGAGGGCCTTGAGGATTCAACTGAAGAATTTGGACTTAATGGTAATGGGAGCTGTCAAAAGTCCTTGATCAGAAGAGTGATGAATCAATCCAGGTTTGACCAAAGTAACAGAACCACTATGAGTGATAAAAAGATTAGACCTTTACAGTCATGGGAGCAGTTGGAGAAATCTGTGCAAAACTGTTACTTCTGCATTTGGTGTTGGGCCTGAAGCTGTTACAGCTCAGCTGGGCCAGCAGTTAGGAAAGAAGGCTGAGTGTGAAGTGAGGGGCAGTAAGGGCACACTAGAATCCAGAAGGACAAACTGGAACCTGTGCCTGGCTCTTATGCCTTCAATCTCAGTGACTGGTGACCTGCAGGAGAAGCTGTCACCTTTGCCATGGAGCTTGCACTTGGCCCAGCACTCAGCACAGTGGAAGGAGGTGACCTGGTGGGGACTGGACAGGCTGTGCTAATGGGGAGCCAGCAGATGAGCAACATGGGGGTGCCCTCACTGTGTCTGGTGCTGTTCCATTTTTTTTCTTTCTTTCTTTTTTTTTTTTTTGAGACGGAGTCTCACTCTGTTGCCCAGGCTGGAGTGCAGTGGCGCCATCTCAGCTCACTGCAGCCTCCACCTCCCAAGTTCAAGCGATCCTCCCTAGTAGCTGGGATTACAGGTGCACCACCACACCTGGCTAATTTTTTGTGTTTTTAGTAGAGGCAGGGTTTCATCACATTTCCCGGGCTGGTCTCGAACTCCTGGCCTCAGGTGATCCTCCCACCTCGGTCTCCCAAAGTGCTGGGATTACAGGTATGAGCCACCACACCTGGCCCACTTTTGCCTTCCAAATCACATGCAAACTTCTCTGTGGCCAACCCTAACCCACACCCTCTAACCTAGTTTGGTTGACTCAGTATAAAGCTACCACACGTGAGCTAACCAGAGCTTTCTTGGGACGATTAACTTGGCAGCAGCCCGTGAAGGATAGATGGTCAGGATAAAGAAAGCCAAACCTCCCATAGCTCTTGGGTTGACACTGTCAGCTGGTGTGGTAGTCATTAGGCCATTCACAAATCTCTCTGTCCCTCTCGTTTGCCATCCAGACACACGATAGTGTGCTTTTCCCCCTTAACAATAGGTGTGGTCCTGTGCCTTCCTGTTGCCATTGTGTTGGCCACTGAAATGTAGGTGGAGGCAACACAGCCACTTCTGAGTAGAAGCTTTAAGAGTCAGTGTAGGCTTTGTTACTTTCCCTTTTCTTTTTGTCATGGTGACCAGCAGTGTTCCCAATGGTAGCTGTTTTGTCATCCTGAGTCCCAGAGGGGTGAAGACCATGATGCGGAGCAGAAGCCCCACCAGCCTCTGGTGGACCTGCATCAGGAGCAAGAAACAAACCTTAATGGCTTTAAGCCTCTCAAGGTTTGAGGTCATGACCACAGCACAACCTAGCCTATGCCAGCTGACAGGGGCAGAGGGCAGCAGTAGCAGTGGGATGCTTTCCTGGAGAGCAAACCTCCTCTCAGCAGAGTTAGGACGGCAGCTTTCACCTCTGCATTCCTCAGGCTGTAAATGATGGGGTTCAGCGAGGGCGTCACAACCCCGTAGAACAATGCGACAGTCTTATCCACGTTGGGATCCTTGGCCTTGGGTTTGAAGTACATGAAGGAGATTGTCCCATAAAAAACCACCACCACTGTGCGGTGGGCTGAGCAGGTGGAGAAGGCTTTGCACCGGCCTGCAGCAGAGGGTACCCTAAGGATGGCAGACAGGATGAAAAGGTAAGACAGGCAGATGAGCAAGAGGGGGGCCAGTGTCAGGACGGCTGTGGCCACCATTAATGCCAGCGCATTGAGGGAGATGTCCCCACAGGCCAGTTTTAGCACTGCCAAGATCTCATAGAAGTAGTTGATGACGTGGCCACAGAAGGGGAGGTGCCAGACAAGGATGGACTGTAGCAGTGAGTTGGCAAAGCCTGTCCCCCAGCTCAGCGCTGCCATCTGCATGCAGGTCTGCCCACTCATGAGCTCTGGGTACCTAAGCGGCTGGCAGATAGCCACATAACGGTCATATGCCATCACAGCCAGCAGCAGGCACTCCGTTGATCCCAGCGCCAGGGTCAGGTACATCTGCAGGGCACAGCCAGGGAAGGAAATGGTCCTCTGGGTTTCCAGGAAATTGTCTAGCATGAGAGGCACAAAGGAGGAGGTGCCGCAGATGTCCATGAGGGAGAGGTTGCTGAGAAGTACATGGGGTTGTGCAGGCGAGGGTGCAGCACGTTCAGCCCTATGAGGAGGGCGTTCCCCAACACATTCACGGAGTAGATGCCCAGGCAGAACACAAACAGGACCACCTCCAGGTTACAGTGCTCGTGTAGCCCCATCAGGACGTATTCCGTCACAGCTGTCTGGTTTGCCCACTTCATCTCATTCTCTCTCCTTTTCCATCTGGACCACCCAGCTTTTTGGAAAAAGCTCCAACTGGCCTGGGAGCCCAGTGACCTGATGTCTGAGCTGCAGCAGGTCAGCCTCCCTCTCTGGAATTTAGTTTCACCATCTGTATAATGAGGGAGTTGGACTTCAGATCTGCAATCTGGCCTTCTCAGCGCTGCAGTTCTGTGGACGTCACTGAGGGGAGGATGGGGCACATTCTAGTCCCCTAGGCTCCTCTCTGCTCTCCCCAGGATGGGGTCAGAGGAGACAGCAGAGAAAGATTCATGTTTAAAATGATCGTTTGGAATCCAAAGTGTTTTTGGTCATTAACAGGAAGCATCTTTTCTACATTACGGTTTCATGTGACCAAATTATGGCCATAGTATTTCAGATTTATTCATCCACTAAGTATTTATTAAGTACCTATTCTGTGCTAGGTATCAGGTGCTGGGGCTATAGCAGTAAGGAAAGTAAGTGGACAAAAGGATTCCACACCTGTCACAGGCGCTGCCCCACTCCCTGAGTCAGGTGAGATGAGCTCCGGAAGGCAGGTGGGTAATGGATGATGCTCACCTAGTGTTCCTTGGGCCATGAAGATCAAATATTTCAGCCCCATAGGATGTGTAAGCTTGATTTCTGGTCATCTCTCCTTAAGGAATCATGGACCATTCATTATTTTGTTTAAAAGGACACATAAGAACGTACATGTCTCAATAGAGTTACTGGTCACAGGACTGAACTGTGGTCATGAAAGCCAAGCAACTTACTTTCTGGCCTCCATATTGCTTTGTAGGAGAAATGATACTGACAATGATGTCACACGAGGAGGGAAGCCAGGCACGAATCTGGTGGAGGTGCGGTCAGTTGTGACCAGCTTTGCAAAGGGAGCGGTGGGCGAGGCTGTGGTCTCTCCCAGGTGACCTCCATCGCCATGCAGAGCTGCTCTCACTTCTCCTCGGGAAAGGCCAGCGTCAGGTATTCCTAGGAGGAAGCCCAGGTGTGTCCAGAGAACAGTAGTCTTGTTAGAACTGGAAAAATGTCTTATGGCCAGGTGGCCCCTGGTCTGAAGGAAAAATAGGAGCTGAGTGTGAACTTTTATCACTCAGAAGATATAATCCACCTCTCCCCTCCTGCCCTTCGCTCCTGGGTTGGTTGTGAGGACAGTGCTTTGTGACAGCAGTGGAGCCCTGTCTGTCCTTCCGGGCTAGATTTCTTCTTTCTCTTATTCCTCCTGTTTCGTTGTATCCACGATTTGTCGAGTTGCAGGGCTCACCCTTTCCTGAAGAAACCATCTCTTTTCCCAGCTCCGCACCTTTGTCCGAGATGGAGGCGTGTCCTCCCGCCCATCCCCAGTGGGGGGTGTTCTGCCCATTCTCCAGAGCCCAGCACTGCTCCATCTCTTTTCCTCCCTCTCCTTCCCCTTGCTGTTACCTGCTGCCTTCTTGTGCTCCCACTGCCCTTGGCCATCCCTCTGTGTCATTGTGCGCTGTGGTGCACCTGTCTTCTCTACTACACCTTAAGAGCAGGACTCTGCCTCCTTCCTACCAGCACCTCATGCAGCAAGTGCTGCCAATAGCAGGCACCCAGCAGATAGCGAATGCACGACTCCAAAACCCAGCTTTGCCTCCTGGCTGTAGTTCAGACTAGCTGTGTGACACTGACCAAGACACTTGACCTCTCTCAGACTCAGCTTCCTCCTTGAAGACTGGGATGCTATGTAGCTCAGAGGAAACATACACCTGAAGGTGCTGCCCCGGGGGGTGCAATGACCTGTTACTGAGGCTGGATGGAGGATGGCATCCATCATCAGCTACAGGTGCCTCCTCTATCTACAGGTTCCTGCTCCATCTATACTAGCCACCTCCTGGACAAGGGCTCCAGTGTCCTCCATGACACCAGCTTTCTCCAGAGCCTGTGCAGGATTTCCTTCCTCTACCCTGAATCAGGGTGATTCTTAAAGGACAGTTTCAGGAACATATAGGGGCACTTGGGTAATCTTGGTCAGTAACTGACCTTTAACTATCATCCATGTGAACATCTACAGTTAGGGATTTTCTTGGTGATGTTTGGCAAAAAGTAAAGAATTCCCCAAGTGTGAAGCCTCATTCATTCACTTATTCAACAAATAGTTATTGAGCACCTACTATGTGTTAGGCCCTGGGCCAGGTGCTGGGAATACAGCAGAGACAGACCTGGCTCCTGCCCTCATGGAGTTTGCAGTCATTCATTCACTCACTCGGTGACTTTGGACACCTCCCCCTCCTCTCTCCAGGCTTTAGATCTCTGAGATTCTCTCTGAGTCTGGGATGTAAAGACAAAGTAAAACCTGAAATCTGGAAAGCAGAACTATAAGAGCTTTGTTTCTGATGGGGGTGTTGCTGCAGACAGAACTATGTCCATCTCAAATTCTGACACTGGACACAGGCGTGGGGGTTTCAAGCAGGCCAAGGGTGGGAAACCACCTGACTGCATTTTTCTTTATCACTCACACCTCTAACAGTAAGACCAAGTGGGCCTGGCGGAGGCATTTGAGGGCTTTTGTGTGTGCAGGCTCTGGCCCGTCCTCCTGCCTTGCCTCCACCGCATCCCTCATGCACACCTGCTGCAGCCTCATCAGACCACTCCCTGTCTTTTGGACAAAGCCTGTGTGCTCCAGTCCCATCCCTCTTCTTGGGCAGTTTCTTCAGGCTGGAGTGCCTTTCTTTTCTACTCATCCTTCAAGGCTCAGTTCACACACCACTGTCTCGTGCAGCCTTCTCTCAGATGGCTTCATAAAACTGACCACCCGGACAACAAGATGGTCACACAGCTATTAGTGGAGGTTAAGTTCATTCTGCCTTCATTATAGTTCATTTTTCTTGTATATCTCTCTCTGACTAGACTATGAGCTATTGCAGTGAAAGGGCTGTGTCCTTCATCACTGTCACCCTCCAGTGACCCGCAGCCAGGAGGTGTCAGTGATTGCCATTTGAGTTGAACTATTTATTGACATCCAGTGTTGTTCTGCCAAAAATCCTGATCCTAGGCATGGTGGTTTGCACCTGTGGTCACAGCTACTCAGAAGGCTGAGGTGGGAGGAGTACTTGAGCCCAGGAGTTCGAGGTTACAGTGAACTATGATTGTGCCACTGCACTCCAGCCTGGGCAACAGAGTGAGGCCCTTTCTCTAAAAAAGCAAACGAAGAACGCTGAACCCAAGGTCTTGCCTCAAAATCAATTCCCCCTTCCCCCTCCAACACATACACCGCAACAGAATGATACAGCTATTGTGATTGCTAGGAGAAGGGCTTTGGGCAGTGCCAGTCTCCTGTTTGCAGTAACACCTGCTCTTTCTGAAGAGCTACATCAGTAACATGGTGGGTTTTCCTCACAACTTAAAAGTCTGATCGTAACACATTCATGGAAACTAGAACCAGCACACGAAACCATTGGCTTGTGGCCCTAAAGAAATAACTCTGTGTCCAGAAAATGCCATGTTACCAGGTTGCCTACAGCTTTGCCTGTAACATGGGCACAGGCTGGGACATCAGATAGAAGCTGGTTCCCATGGTGGCTGGGTTGGGATGGGCTAAGTTATGTTGCAGTAACGTACAACCTCATCATTTTAGTGGCTAGCATGACGAAGTTTTATTTCTCATGCTACATGTCTACTGTGGCTTTCCCGGTGGCTCAGGGTTCTCAGAGCCCCTGGCAGATGGAGGCTCCACCCTGTGGGACGTCACCAGTTGTTATGGCTGGGGAAGGACACACTGGAGGCTCTTGCTGCTCTGAGCCACAGGAGACATTTGTCATATCTGCACACAGCCCACTGGCCCTGCGGCATCCTACCACCTGCCCAGAAGGAGGAGAACCAGAATTACTGCTGAGCAGCTCCTCTGCATGTGGGTGCAATGGCGTCTTATGACTCTCAGAAAGCTACTCTAGTGGCCATCTACCAGTGTCACGCAGTGTCACGCTCGGTCATGGCCTGGAAGATCAGAGTCACAGAGGGATAGGACCTGGAGTGTCTCTGAAAATAGCTGCCTGGTTTCACTCCCCGGTTTTACGCCTCTTGAGAAGCAGAGTGATGCCTAGAATGAGCCCTGGACTGGGAGGGCACGTCCCAGGTTTGAATCGGGGCCTTTGTTCCTTTTCTGCTGTATGACTTTGGTCAGATTTCTCCTTCTGAGAAGTGGAGCCAATTAAGCGATCTCCGATATGCTGTAATCTCTGAAACATTTCCTCATATGTTTCTAGCAACTTCCAACCTGAGGTCTGATAGACCCAGGGTTACTTTGCAAGCTAACTGACATATCAGTCTCATTGTCTGGTAAATCTAATTTTAACCACTTAATACTTATTTTAGGCTTCACAAATTATTTTAAAAGAAAAGATAGGGGCATAACAAGAAGAAAGCTTCGGTTACAATTTCCCCGAAATGCCTGGATCTGGGATTCCTGCTTCCTGGCTGTGTGGCAGAGAAGATGAGGATGGCCCTGGAGTCAGACGGGACTAGGGTCCAAGCCCCAGCTCTTCCACTTGTTAACAATGTTCTCAGCCTCAGCTTCCTTACCTATACCATGGAGACGGCAGTATTTCCTTGTGGGCTTGTTTTAAGGATCCAGTGACAGGAAGCATGCGAAGCTCTTAGAACAGAGCCTGGCACTGGTAAATAGTCAGTGAGCAGTAGATGATATTATTACCATCCTGTCCCTATCCCTGTCCCCCAGCAAATATTTTGGCTTTTAAATGTTTTAAATGATTTCTTGAGAATAAGCAATGGGTCAGATGAAATCTCCTTACCTCTCACCTACTGGCCATGGCCTAAATGTCTGTAGGGAGCTGGAGCCAGGTGAGGGGAGCTGTGGTTTGGGAAGTGCCGAGTTCATTATGAGCAAGTGCACGGTGCTGGGATGGGCTAGGTTCCCCGCACCTCGCCCTGCCACTGCCTCCCAGGACCTGCCTCTTGCTCCCCTGCCACATAGACAGTCTGCTTGCCCCCTGCTTTCAGGGACCTCATGGTCCCTGCCCAATTTAAAGTTCAAACTCTGCAACTGCACAAAGTTGCAGGCTTGGCAGCTGTGGGACCTGGGCTTCAGAGACTCCAGGTTCCTCGGCCTGCCCCAGGAGGGCCCTGCTGAGGTGAAGTGGGCATAGGAGAGAGAGTGGACAGAGAATCTGAATACTGGGTCACGTTGCAGTTCTGCGCCTTGGATGCCATAGGCTCCAGGCCCATAAGCCCGGCTTCACTAGGCCTGGGTGTCTGGGTTGTGAAATGGGGTGTCTCCTTCCAGGATTGCCGTAAGGACCTGGATTCATCAAAGCTTAAAGTAAATTGCTTTGTAAGGTGGGAGACACCGAGTACAGGCGAGGGACTTTATTAGGTCAGGGATTTAATCAGGCATCTGTTTTTACAGATTTCTTTATTCCTGTTCCCTCCCCTCCCCTTCCTGTCCTTTCACAATAAAGAATAACAACTTGACACAGCTTAGAGACTAAAAATCATCCTTCAATAAAGCAGCAGAAGTTGCAAAGTTTCCTATGATGCTATAATTTGTCTTCTGGAATTTTTTTATCAAGAA